AACTCTTGCCTGGCATGGCCTTAGGTCTTGCTTATAATTTGTTATTGCCACAGAGTCCATTCTGTTAGCCTTCTGATCTCCATTTTAACATTAATGCTGGTCAGTTGTTGAGTCTAAGCCCTCAAAGGGAGGGGGAGCCGAGCTTGGTGGCATGTGCACCTGTACTCCCAGCTATTCCCGAGGCTGAAGCGGGAGGATCGTTTGAGCCAGAGGTTGGAGGTTGCAGAGCTACGATCCTGCCACTGCACTCCAGCCTGGGGGACACAGTGAGACCCTGTCTCAAAAAACCAGGGGTGAGGGGGACGTGAAAAGGGAGGAGGTAGGGGGGTATAGCGAGGCGTGTCCGTCCTTCCGTCCCGTCAGGGCGAGGAATTCAGCTTTTAAGGTTTATCGGGGGTCCTCTTGGCCAAAAGGGGGTCCGTTCAGTCGGTTGTGGGGCTTAGGATTTAATTTTTAGTTCTCAAACAGTAATAAAGATAATGATAATCTTGACCATACGGGATGCTGTGCCAAGCACCACTTAACAAACACTGTCATCTCATTCAATCCTCACAACAGTCCTATTTTACAGATGAGAAAAGTGAGACTTCAAGGGATAACTCGCTCTAGATTCAATAAACTGACTCAAAAGCCTTTTAACATTCTGTACAATACCTTTTATGTTTGTTTATTTAACTGTCCAGTTGGGCCACTAAAGTACAGATAAAAGCTGGGGAATGTAAGCGAGACTGGTCACTTCCCTGGGGTGAGAGAAACGCTTTCAACACTATCCGTCCATCGTATCACGCCTAACGTATCCCATAGACATCCCTCACCCCTCCACCCACTCATGCCTGTTTGAAGCAAGACTATGAAGACCGAAACACACCGGGAGCCTAAGGCACCACTCCCCGCTACCTACCGAGGTGCATCCTGCAGGCTCCTTACCGCAAGCCTGCAAACTCGCCCTGCCGGGCGCGGAGTGCAATTAGGCTTTGGGGTGGTTTGGCTCTCCGGCTTTCCGTAGCCTCTGGCCCCGCCCCCTAGCAACGCGCTGGCTTGTGTTAACAACCGGCCCGGGATCAGAGGTCTGGGTCAACTGGGGGGCGGCAGCGGCGCTAAGCGGACTGTATGGCGGTGGCCTAGGCCCCTGGCGGAATTTTGGGACCTTTCGCGACTCTAGCGACTCTCAGGCTGCCTTCCCTTCTCGGTGGCGGGGCCTCTTTGGGCCCAGCGGCTGCGGGCGCACTGTAGGACAGGAAGATCCCCCCACTCTCCACCCCGCCGCCACCGGCCATGTGGACAGAGGAAGCCGGGGCGACCGCCGAGGCCCAGGAATCCGGCATCAGGAACAAGTCTAGCAGTTCCAGTCAAATCCCGGTGGTTGGGGTGGTGACGGAGGACGATGAGGCGCAGGTATGAGCAGGTGTCTGTGCTTTCAGAGGTGGATCTAGAATAGTAAGAGTTGTATGTTTTTTAGGATGTTTTCAAGCCTATGGACCTTAATCGTGTCATCAAACTCCTCGAAGAGACTGATAAAGTGAGTAAGCTTTGAGAGAAAATTACTCCGCTACAAAAGAACTAAAATAGGTGATCTGTTTTAGGATGGCTTGGAAGAAAAACAACTTAAATTTGTCAAGAAACTGGTACAGTGTTATCAGAATGGACTTGTATCCTTTACATATATATGTATGTTCATTTCTGAATTTTATTTCTTAACTAAAAATATTAAAGCCATTAAGGGATTTAGCACAGATATTTAAAATTCTGAATCTGTGTTCAGGAAAAATAAAAAACCAGCCTCGTTTTATAGAATCTGCATATGATATCATAAAACTGTGTGGGTAAGTTATCTTTCTTTAACTTTATTTTGTAGATTACTGTTACAATTCTTCATTCTTATTGAAGCTTGCCATTTTTGAAAAAGAAAGTGTCGGATGAAATAACTTATGCTGAAGATACTGCTAATTCAATTGCACTTCTGGGTAAGTTAAGATTTCCTTAAGGTATAGGGATGTGTTAAATAGCACCTGTTTATCTTTCTGGCAGGTGACTTAATGAAAATACCAAGTTCTGAATTGAGGATACAAATTTGTAAGTGTATTGTTGATTTTTATCATGCAGAACCACCAAAGAAGCATATTCCAGGTGAAGTTTACAATGGTCTTTCAGTGATAACTACTGTATGTATTTATTAATGAATTGTTGTTAGGTTACCAGCAAGCGAGTTCATCATACAAGATTCAAATGGCTGAAGTTGGAGGATTAGCAAAAACAATGGTCCAGTCAATGACCTTGCTTGAAAATCAACTTGTTGAGAAACTTTGGGTACTTAAAGTTCTGCAGCATCTCTCAACTTCTGGTTTGTATATTATTAAGTTTAAACACTTCATTAAGCACAAATAATTTTTAAAATTTATTTTCAGAAGTTAATTGTACTATAATGATGAAAGCACAAGCAGCCAGTGGAATCTGTACTCACCTCAATGACCCAGATCCCTCTGGACAGCTTTTATTTCGTTCATCAGAAATACTTTGGAACTTGCTGGAAAAATCTTCAAAAGAAGAAGTCATACAACAGCTTAGTAACTTGGAATGTTTGCTGTAAGCGTATGTGGTTAGATAGGAATGTTCTTTATAGTTTTTAAAATATGATTTTACTTTCTAGGGCTTTGAAGGAAGTATTTAAAAATCTGTTTATGAGAGGTTTCAGTCATTATGACCGTCAGCTTAGAAATGACATATTAGTGATCACTACAATTATAGCTCAAAATCCTGAAGCACCAATGATTGTAAGTATGAATCAAATTGCATTAATTTTAATATCTTTCTGCTTATTTTATGTATTTATATTAGGAATGTGGCTTTACCAAGGATTTGATACTGTTTGCCACCTTTAATGAAGGTAAAAAGAATAAAACTTTAAACTTCTTATAATAAGCTTTCATTTTACTTTTTTTCCCTCACAGTTAAAAGTCAAAATCTTTTGGTAAAAGGACTTAAGCTTTCTAATTCCTATGAAGATTTTGAGTTGAAGAAATTACTATTCAACGTAATTGTGATCTTATGTAAAGATTTACCTACTGTACAGGTAAAGAGTAATCAAGGCAGGAAAATCAATAATCTAACAAAGTATCCTTTGTTCTTTCTCACAGCTATTAATTGATGGCAAAGTTATTTTGGCTTTGTTTACCTATGTTAAGAAGCCTGAGAAGCAAAAAATAATTGACTGGTCTGCAGCACAGCATGAAGAATTACAACTGCATGCAATTGCCACTTTGTCATCAGTGGCTCCTTTATTAATAGAAGAATACATGTCATGCCAGGGAAATGCTCGAGTCCTTGCATTTCTAGAATGGTGTGAGAGTGAAGGTGAGTGGCCCTTCAAGATTCTTGTCAAAATTTTTTGTTTTAAATTATCACTTTTTCTCCACAGATCCGTTTTTCAGTCATGGTAACAGTTTTCATGGTACAGGTGGCCGAGGCAACAAGTTTGCCCAGATGCGTTACAGTTTAAGACTCCTGAGAGCCGTGGTCTACCTTGAAGATGAGACTGTAAACAAAGATCTTTGTGAAAAGGGAACAATTCAGCAAATGATAGGTAAAATATAACATGGTGGTTTACTGATGAAAAACTATACAGTCTTTAAATGTTTTCATACCAGGAATCTTTAAAAATATAATAAGCAAGCCTAATGAAAAGGAAGAAGCCATTGTTTTGGAAATCCAGTCTGATATATTACTTATCCTATCTGGCCTTTGTGAGAATCACATTCAAAGGAAGGTATGTATGCCTGTGAAAGTTTTGTTCAGGTCAAGAAATAATTTAAAACAAATATCTTAAACAGGAAATTTTCGGAACTGAAGGAGTAGATATCGTTCTTCATGTGATGAAAACAGACCCCAGGAAGTTACAGAGTGGCTTAGGCTATAATGTACTTCTTTTTAGTACATTGGACAGCATTTGGTGAGTATTGCTATAATCAAATTAGGTAGACTTTGTCAAATGAATAACTTTCTTTTAATTTAAGGTGCTGTATTTTGGGATGTTATCCCTCAGAGGATTATTTTCTTGAAAAGGAAGGCATTTTTCTCCTTTTGGATTTGTTAGCAGTAAGTATGGCTATAACAATCATAAGACAAAAAACTTTTTTCCTTTTCTGTTTCCTTGCTAAAGTTGAACCAAAAAAAATTCTGTAATCTAATACTTGGAATAATGGTTGAATTTTGTGATAATCCCAAAACTGCAGCTCATGTCAATGCTTGGCAAGGGAAGAAGGATCAGACAGCTGCTAGTCTTTTAATTAAATTGTGGAGAAAGGAGGAAAAAGAACTAGGAGTAAAACGTGATAAAAATGGGAAGATCATTGGTGAGTATATTTATAATTGTTAGTAGAAGCAACCTTTTCTATTTTCATGCTATCCAATGATTAGATACAAAAAAACCTCTATTTACTAGCTTTCAAGAAGAGCAAAAAATCATCCCACTGCCTGCTAACTGCCCATCTATTGCGGTTATGGATGTTTCTGAGAATATTAGAGCAAAAATTTATGCTATATTGGGCAAACTAGGTAAGAAGTTCTCTTCAAATTTGCAAGAGTCTAAGTAATTCTGTCTTTATAAACTTTATTTTAGATTTTGAAAATTTACCTGGCCTATCTGCTGAAGATTTTGTCACCCTTTGTATCATACATAGATATCTTGATTTTAAAGTAAGTATCTTTTTAATAACCTGATTATTAAATAATTTAACTTTGTTAAACTTTGTTATAACAGATTGGAGAAATATGGAATGAAATATATGAAGAAATAAAATTAGAAAAATTAAGACCAGTCACTACAGATAAAAAAGCTTTGGAAGCTATTACAACAGCATCAGAAAATATTGGAAAGATGGTTGCTTCTCTGCAAAGTGATATAATTGAAAGCCAAGCATGCCAAGACATGCAAAATGAACAAAAAGTATATGCAAAAGTAAGCTACATAGGTAGTGAGGAGGGAGAATGAAACTGAAACTTAATTATCTTTCTCATTTCAGATACAGGCCACGCACAAGCAAAGAGAGCTGGCTAATAAATCATGGGAAGATTTCTTGGCTAGAACATCAAACGCTAAAACGTTAAAGGTAGGATTTTTAATGTATTATAGTATCCACAATAATATTTTCTTTCTAATTTAAAAATCCTCAGAAAGCAAAAAGCCTTCAAGAAAAAGCTATAGAAGCCTCCAGATACCATAAACGACCACAAAATGCAATATTTCACCAAACACATATTAAAGGCCTTAACACAACGGTAAGATTCTTTCTCCATAACATTTTCTTAATGACTTTTAGATATTTACCTTTTGCCTTTTTAGGTGCCCTCTGGTGGAGTAGTAACAGTGGAAAGCACTCCTGCCCGATTAGTAGGAGGACCTCTGGTTGATACGGATATTGCTCTTAAAAAACTGCCCATTCGAGGAGGAGCCTTGCAGAGGGTGAAAGCAGTTAAAATTGTGGATGCACCAAAAAAGAGTATTCCTACGTAATATACTATAGAGACTTTTTGAAATAAAGTAGAAGGCATAATTTGTTTCTTTCCTTCACAGGGAACCCTAAGCATGGGTAGGAGCATACAACGAGATGCCCATACAAAAAATACCAGATACATCTTAGGTACACTTGAATTGATGTGAAGTGTCCATGGCTAACAATGAATCTTTGCTCCATTTTGTAGACTATAAGCTCTCTAAGAACAAGGTAGAGACCATATCTCATTAATTATTGTACTTAGTATCTCCGGAAATAAATTATTAGATAATGTGATGGTGGCCTCAGCTACTGGCAGTCTTTCCCTTGAGCTCTGCAAATGCAGCAAAGTACTGAGCTCAAAGGGAAGATTCAGCCAACAAAATACTACACAAGTAATGCTCAACACAGACAACATGTTAGTTTAAATGTATTTACTTCATAACATGATAGATTTTCTCCAAAATGGTGAGGCATAAATACTACTACATGAATATAACCAAGGTGTGGAAATAGTATTACTTGCTTGAGTATCATTTTTGTATGTAGTACAACTAAATGTCTCAGATTGATTAGGACTGTAATCTAGACAATTTCTGATGTCTGTGAACCTTTCTTCTTCCATGTATTTTGCCCATCAGCAAGAAGAAAGGTAAAACAGGGCAGATTATTATGTAGCAGCTATTTAATAGACAAATAAGTGTAAGTTGATGGAAAGCAGTAATGTTCCTTAATACAGACACTTGCACTTGGTAGACAGATTCACCCAAGTTTGCATATTATAATTCCAGCCACCACACAGTGAGTGAGTGACTCTTTCTCACAATATCACTAACTCTAAGTCTCTGTCTCTCATCACATCCTATATTCTCACACCACCCCTGAGCCCTAGGGGACATGATGCCTACCCGATCCTGCCGGCTGAGAGAAGGATGGTATATTTTCTTACATTAGTCAGGTGAGACAAAATTTGAAGCTTTCAAACTGAAACTTTTACTAACCAACTGAATGAAAAGGAAGTCAAAAGAATAAAAGTGTGGAATTCAGTGAGCACAGATAAAAGTAGCTTCAACAATCTCAGTAATGAGACTTTTACCACATGGGGGAGCTCATTCTAGCATGGTTAAACTAATTGTCAGACAGTGCTGACTTACATTGAGTGAAAAATTAGTGAATAATTAGGTGAATAACTTTCATCCATCTGGCATCATCAGTCTGCCTTATGGAACATAAAGTATTTTATATACAACTATATTATCCACCTTAAGTCTTTTGAGGTCAGATATCCAGTTTCTTTCATCATTCTTCTGATAATGTAGTTTCTAGAATGTATGAATCTGGTCAGCTCCATCTGAAGTGCTACAATTTGTTAATACTCCTCTAAACTGTGACCAAACAGATCAAAGATTTTTCAGGTGAGCAGGATCAATGTAGTTCCTCTCATTTTTACACACATTCTGCCAACACAACCTTAACTTACATTAGTTTCATTAGCAACCATTTTTTATTGCTTATATTTAGTTGCCTTTCAAGGAAAATGTCAGGGATGCTTTCTGAGAAAGAATAGCAGACCCTGACATCCAGGAACTGTCCTGGTACTATCAGGTCAAAATTCTATAGATAGACCCAATACCCCAACTTTGGTTTCCAGTATCATTCTCCAATAAAATGAGCCAGGGCTTCTTGGAGAAATGGCTAATTCTAAGGCTGGCGCAGAAATATATGAGTCTGGAGCATCTTACTGAGCTCCCAGTGGCCAAAGCTGGAATGATTTGAACAAATCAATAATGTAGTGTTGGATTATAAACCAAAGTATAAACAAATGTTCATAAATCCATACTGATATAAATAAATGATGAAAGGAAGGGAAAAAAGGAAGGAAGGGAGAGAGAAAGTGGGGGAAGCCTCCATACAAAGAATTCTAAATGATTTATGTAGATATTCCCTCCTCAAGAAGGTAGAAGATAACTACCCATTCTCAAGTATGGGTTATGCTTAGTGACTTCTTTCCAGAGGATGTAATATAGAAAGAAAGTGGAAAGAAACTTTACAATGAAGAAAACTGGCAAACACTACCTAAGCCAAGGTTAAACACCACCAATGGCAAGTCACGTCAATGACATGTGCCTTTGATATGACGTGTTGAGTATGATACTTTACCTCTGTGGTCTTCATCCCAAAAACCTATAATCCCAGTCAAACAAAGACATCAGGCAAACCCAAATTGAGGGGCATTTTGCAATATACCTGACCAGTACTCAAAATTGTCAAGGTCATCAAAAACATGGTCTGAGACATTGTCACAACCCACAGGAACCTCAGAAGACATGACAACTCGGTGTAACGTGGGATCCTGGAACAACAATAACAAAAAAGGAGCTTAGGGAAAAACTACTGAAATCTGAATAAAATAGGAAGTTTAGTTAATATTGTATTGGTTTCAGTGTATTAGTTGTGACATATATAATGTTAAGATATTAACAATAAGAATAAACATGGGGCCAGGCACAGTGGTTCAGGCCTGTAATCCCAGCACTTGGGAGGCTGACTCAGGCAGATCACTTGGGTCCAGGAGTTGGAGACCAGCTTGGGCAATGGAGTGCAATCCTGACTCTACAAAAAAATACAAAAATTATTTGGGAGTGGTGGTGTAGACCACAACCGTAGTTCCAGCTATTTGGGAGGCTGAGATAGGAGGATCAATTGAGCCCAGGAGGTTGAAGTTGCAGTGAGCCGTGATTGCACCACTGACAGAGCAAGACCCTGCCAAAAAAAAAGAAAAAGAAAAAAAAATGATGAGAGGTATATAGGAACTCTGTACCATCCTTGCAACTTCTCTGCAAATTTAAAACTTTTTTTTTTTTTTTACAGTTTGGTATTTTTTATTATTATTATACTTTAAGTTTTAGGGTACATGTGCACAATGTGCAGGTTAGTTACATATATATACATGTGCCATGCTGGTGCGCTGCACCCACTAACTCATCATCTAGCATTAGGTATATCTCCCAATGCTATCGCTCCCCCCCCTGCTTTAAAACTATTTTAAAATGAAAAGTTTATCAAATTTACAAGAAGAAAAACATTAAAAAGTGGGCAAAGGACATGAACAGACACTTTTCAAAAGATGTCATACATGGAGCCAACAAGCGTATGAAAAAAAAGCTCAATATCACTGATCATTAGAGAAATGCTATGAAACCACAATGAGATACCATCTCACACCAGTCAGAATGACTGTTATTAAAAAGTCAAAAAACAACAGATGCTGGCGAGGTTGCAGAGAAAAGAGAATGCTTATACACTGTTGCTGGGAGTGTAAATTAGTTCAACCATTGTGGAAAGCAGTGTGGCAATTCCTCAAAGAGCTAAAAACAGAACTACTATTCGACCCAGCCATCCCATGACTGAGTATATGCTCAGGGGAATATAAATCATTCTACCGTAAAGACACACGCACATGAATGTTCACTGCAGCACTATTTACAATAGCAAAGACATGGAATCAACCTAAATGACCATCATGACAGACTGGATAAAGAAAATGTGGTCCATATACACCATGGAATGCTATGCAGCCATAAAAAGAATGAGATCATGTCTTTTGCAAGAACATGGATGGAGGTGGAGGCCATTATCCCTAGCAAACCAACACAGGAACAGAAAACCGAATACCGCATGTTCTCACTTAAGTGGGAGCTAGATGATGAGAACTCATGGACACAAAATGCGGAACAACAGGCACTGAGGCCTACTTGATTGGTGGAGAGTGGGAAGAGGGAGAGGATCAGGAAAAATAACTATTGAGTACTAGGCTTAGTACCGGGGTGACAAAATAATCTGTACAACAAACCCCCGTGAAATGAGTTTACCTATAGAACAAACCTGTATGTGTACCCCTGAACCTAAAACAAAAGTTTAAAAAATAAACAAAATTAAAAGTTTATTTAAAGTTTAAAAAAGATTCTGGCCAGGCTTGGTGGCTTACGCCTGTAATCCCAGCACTTTGGGAGGCAGAGGCAGGTGGATCATCTGAGGTCAGGAGTTTGAGACCAGACTGGTGAACCTGGTGAAACCCTGTCTCTACTAAAACTACAAAAAATTAGCTGGGCATGGTGGCAGGTGCCTATAATCCCACCTACTTGGGAGGCTGAGGCAGGAGAGTCACTTGAACCCGGGAGGCGGAGGCTGCAGTGAGCCAAGATCACGCCATTGCACTCCAGCCTGAGCAACAAGAGCGAAACTCCGTCTCAAAAAAAGAAAAAATAAAGATTCGATAGAAACAGCAGAGGAACTTTAGACATAGATAATTATTATCCCTTGTATCATCTTATGAAGAAATATTTGTGGGGTCAATATTAGATCCTTTGCCACCTTTTTTCTCCTCAGCCTTAAGCTCTCTGAAAAATAATCGGTTATGAGCTAAGCCAAATGAGCTCAGCATAAACCCAAAGCTGTGAAACTGAATCTTTACCATGGTACCACTGCAAGAATTGGTGGTTTGTTTTTTAAAATGATCTCTAGACTGTCAAATGATTTTGAATAGGACAAAAGAGAAATACATATTGTCCCAATTCAGCTTCATTTTGACCACCTTCTTTTTTATCTTCTATTTTGATATCATAAAATTGCTTTTGAATTAGATCTTTCAGTCTATCCCTGCATTGTCCCACTTCAGTGTCAACTCTGTGAGTCAAAGATTACGTCTGGATTGTTCACTAATATACCCTAAAGCTTAATGAATATTTGTTGAATGAATGAATGATGAACAGAAAGAAAAAGTTTTTTTATATGCAGATGACACTATTTGTGCCAAAAACGGGGAGGAATTTACGGTATGTAATCATCATCAAAAAGCTTAAGATGAGTTGTTTTAAAACCAGATTGCCCAGTTTAGCAAATGTTCTTATTTTTAACCCAATGTAGTATGTAAATTCAATTAAAAGAACTAGAAAACCATTTTGCCATTAACTGGAAGACTAATTTTATTGATTTAAGCTAAAATGTTTATCATCGCTGCAATAAAATTGTCATGACAACTATGAGTGATTGAGGACAACTGGTTGAACAATTTTTT